TTTACAAAACTTCCCAAGATAGATGGTCACACATGTTTTCAGGAGACCTCTATATAAATGACTTTGATCACTTGATACCTTGAAAAGAGGTCTTGGGGCACTAGAATGACATCTATAAGTGACAAGTATAAAATGTAGTGCTCAGTGACATTAAAAAACAAATCAACCCACATAGAGGAAGAGCTTTGGACGTAGGGATGTCAAACTGGTCTAGAATGTAATGAAAACCCAAGAAGGTGCCCCAGTAAGAAAGAAGAAATCAATCTAACAATGGGATGCAGCAGCAAGAATACTGAGACAGGAAAGAAAATATTTTAAAAAAATGAATTATTCATTCACTTTCTAGTGGATACAGAAAAAACTGCAGAAGACCCGGAGGATATCAGGGCAGGCTAAAAGTTTGATATCTTACACCTGTGGAAAAGCCTTAAGCTCTGTTTTAACTGAGAGCAGGTGGGGTGACTTCATGACTACCATTAAGAAAATATAACCTGTTGGGAAACTGTTTCTGCCTTGATGATGTTGTACAGACAAGAGATAAACAGTGAGGAATATGCTTAGATGTATTGGGAAAGACACGGGTCTGTGGCATTGTCACAAGGGTACACGAATACTGAGAGTGAATGCTGAAGGAATGATCCCCATTGGTGGTGACCCTCAGGTGAGAGTAGGGTGCCTGTGTTTCAGCAAAGCCTGGGCAATTGGAATGCAGAGCTCCTAAGATTCCATGACACCCCCACCTTCTAATTCTGTTATTGCAACTGCAGACGGTTACCTGGCACGCTGGCCACATTCTGCCTCACTCTTATCAGAGTCTGAGCTACTGGCAGTGCTTTCAGCTCTGAGTTGAGGCACCTCGAACCTTGTTTTTGTGGTGAAGGATCCTAAAGTGCTGTGGGGAGTGATCACATTTTTCACAACAGTAAGTTAAGAATTTCAGTTACTGACATCCCTCAGTCCTCATTAAACCGATTTGATTTCACCAGTTTTTAACCCATCATATGTTTGGGTTTCTTCTCCCCAGTCCCTGACTCCACCTCTTCTGCCACAAACGTCAGCATGGTGGTATCAGCCGGCCCTTGGTCCAGTGAGAAGGCAGAGATGAACATTCTAGAAATCAACGAGACATTGCGCCCCCAGCTGGCAGAGAAGAAACAGCAGTTCAGAAGCCTCAAAGAGAAATGTTTTCTAACTCAACTGGCCGGCTTCCTGGCCAACCGACAGAAGAAATACAGTAAGATCTATAGGCTCACCATCATGAAAGTGCCACTGAGGCAGGCGTGTCTGTCTTTTTTCAGAGTATGAAGAGTGTAAAGACCTCATAAAATTTATGCTGAGGAATGAGCGACAGTTCAAGGAGGAGAAGCTTGCAGAGCAGCTGAAGCAAGCTGAGGAGCTCAGGTGAGGGGACCCCATAGGGGGAGGCAGGCGGGACTCTTAAATTTTCTCTACCGTCTCACCTTAGGCAATATAAAGTCCTAGTTCACTCTCAGGAACGAGAGCTGACCCAGCTAAGGGAGAAGTTACGGGAAGGGAGAGATGCCTCCCGCTCATTGTATGAGCATCTCCAGGCCCTCCTCACTCCGGATGAGCCGGACAAGTCCCAGGGGCAGGACCTCCAAGAACAGCTGGCTGAGGGGTGTAGACTGGCACAGCACCTTGTCCAAAAGCTCAGCCCAGGTAAGGTGGCCATAGGCCCTGATGACCCAAAAGAAATATCTGAACGAACATTTTGTATTTCTAGAAAATGACGAAGATGAGGATGAAGATGTTCAAGTTGAGGAGGCTGAGAAAGTACTGGAATCATCTGCCCCCAGGTAACACTGAATACTCAGGAGCAAGTAATGGGTTCTGTCATCTCTGTCCCACCTGGCTCATCAGGGAGGTGCAGAAGGCTGAAGAGAGCAAAGTCCCTGAGGACTCACTGGAGGAATGTGCCATCACTTGTTCAAATAGCCACGGCCCTTGTGACTCCAACCAGCCTCACAAGAACATCAAAATCACATTTGAGGAAGACGAAGTCAACTCAACTCTGGTTGTAGACAGAGAATCCTCTCATGATGAATGTCAGGATGCTCTAAACATTCTCCCAGGTAGCCTCTATTTTCCTTGTGTCTCATACCTCACCCATCATGTGTTTGCCTTTCTTCTCCCCAGTCCCTGGCCCCACCTCTTCTGCCACAAACGTCAGCATGGTGGTATCAGCCGGCCCTTTGTCCAGCGAGAAGGCAGAGATGAACATTCTAGAAATCAATGAGAAATTGCGCCCCCAGCTGGCAGAGAAGAAACAGCAGTTCAGAAACCTCAAAGAGAAATGTTTTCTAACTCAACTGTCCGGCTTCCTGGCCAACCAACAGAAGAAATACAGTAAGATCTATAGGCTCACCATCATGAAAGTGCCACTGAGGCAGGTGTGTCTGTCTTTTCTCAGAATATGAAGAGTGCAAAGACCTCATAAAATTTATGCTGAGGAATGAGCGACAGTTCAAGGAGGAGAAGCTTGCAGAGCAGCTCAAGCAAGCTGAGGAGCTCAGGTGAGGGGACCCCATGGGGGCAGGCAGGGGCGACTCTTAAATTTTCTCTACCGTCTCACCTTAGGCAATATAAAGTCCTGGTTCACGCTCAGGAACGAGAGCTGACCCAGTTAAAGGAGAAGTTACGGGAAGGGAGAGATGCCTCCCGCTCATTGAATGAGCATCTCCAGGCCCTCCTCACTCCGTATGAGCCGGACAAGTCCCAGGGGCAGGACCTCCAAGAACAGCTGGCTGAGGGGTGTAGACTGGCACAGCACCTTGTCCAAAAGCTCAGCCCAGGTAAGGTGGCCATAGGCCCTGATGACCCAAAAAAATACCTGAACGAACACTTCTGTATTTGCAGAAAATGACAACGATGACGATGAAGATGTTCAAGTTGAGGTGGCTGAGAAAGTGCAGAAATCATCTGCCCCCAGGTAACACTGAATACTCAGGAACAATTAATGGATTCTGTCATCTCTGTCCCACCTGGCTCATCAGGGAGATGCAGAAGGCTGAAGAAAAGGAAGTCCCTGAGGACTCACTGGAGGAATGTGCCATCACTTATTCAAATAGCCATGGCTCTTATGACTCCAACCAGCCACATAGGAAAACCAAAATCACATTTGAGGAAGACAAAGTCGACTCAACTCTCATTGGCTCATCCTCTCATGTTGAATGGGAGGATGCTGTACACATTATTCCAGGTAGCCTCTGTTTTCCTTGTGTCTCATACCTCAATGTGACCTGCTTCTCTGAATTTATTTACAGAAAATGAAAGTGATGATGAGGAAGAGGAAGAAAAAGGGCCAGTGTCTCCCAGGTAATGTTGTGGAATTGTTGGCTGTTAATTCATTCTATCATCCCTGTCCTGCCTGGCTCATCAGGAATCTGCAGGAGTCTGAAGAGGAGGAAGTCCCCCAGGAGTCCTGGGATGAAGGTTATTCGACTCTCTCAATTCCTCCTGAAATGTTGGCCTCGTACCAGTCTTACAGCAGCACATTTCACTCATTAGAGGAACAGCAAGTCTGCATGGCTGTTGACATAGGCAGTGAGTACTCCATTGTGAAGGTGATAAAGCTCATGTAAGAGGGCACATCTGAATTTATTTGCAGGACATCGGTGGGATCAAGTGAAAAAGGAGGACCAAGAGGCAACAGGTCCCAGGTGAGTCTGAGAAATTGTGGACAGTTAATTTGGGCTTATTCTTTACTTTTTCCTACTTTTCCACGCTCAGCAGGGAGCTGCTGGATGAGAAAGGGCCTGAAGTCTTGCAGGACTCACAGGATAGATGTTATTCAACTCCTTCAGGTTGTCTTGAACTGACTGACTCATGCCAGCCCTACAGAAGTGCCTTTTACATATTGGAGCAACAGCGTGTTGGCTTGGCTATTGACATGGATGGTGAGTACCTTTCTATGAAGGTGATAAGGATCAATATGTCTGTCCATGTCTGAACTTATTGCAGAAATTGAAAAGTACCAAGAAGTGGAAGAAGACCAAGACCCATCATGCCCCAGGTAACTTTGAGCAATTATGGATGCTTAATTCTGACTTATTCTTTACTTTTTCCTACTTTTCCAGGCTCAGCAGGGAGCTGCTGGATGAGAAAGAGCCTGAAGTCTTGCAGGACTCACTGGATAGATGTTATTCGACTCCTTCAGGTTATCTTGAACTGCCTGACTTAGGCCAGCCCTACAGCAGTGCTGTTTACTCATTGGAGGAACAGTACCTTGGCTTGGCTCTTGACGTGGACAGTGAGTACCTTACTGTGAAGGTGATAAGCCTCATTTTGTCTGTCCCTGTCTGAATGTATTGCAGGAATTAAAAAGGACCAAGAAGAGGAAGAAGACCAAGGCCCACCATGCCCCAGGTAACTGAGCAATTGTGAACAGCTACTTCTGTGGCTTATTCTTTACTTTTTCCTCCTTTTCCAGGCTCAGCAGGGAGCTGCTGGAGGTAGTAGAGCCTGAAGTCTTGCAGGACTCACTGGATAGATGTTATTCAACTCCTTCCAGTTGTCTTGAACAGCCTGACTCCTGCCAGCCCTATGGAAGTTCCTTTTATGCATTGGAGGAAAAACATGTTGGCTTTTCTCTTGACGTGGGAGGTGAGTACCTTTCTATGAAGGTGATAAGAATCAATGTGTCTGTCCATGTCTGAATTTATTGCAGAAATTGAAAAGAAGGGGAAGGGGAAGAAAAGAAGGGGAAGAAGATCAAAGAAGGAAAGAAGAAGGGGAAGAAAAGAAGGGGAAGAAGATCAAAACCCACCATGCCCCAGGTGACTTTCAGCAATTGTGGATGCTTAATTCTGGCTTATTCTTTACTTTTTCCCACTTTTCCAGGCTCAGCAGGGAGCTGCTGGATGAGAAAGGGCCTGAAGTCTTGCAGGACTCACTGGATAGATGTTATTCAACTCCTTCAGGTTGTCTTGAACTGACTGACTCATGCCAGCCCTACAGAAGTGCCTTTTATGTATTGGAGCAACAGCGTGTTGGCTTCGCTTTTGACATGGATGGTGAGTACCTTTCTATGAAGGTGATAAGGATCAATATGTCTGTCCATGTCTGAACTTATTGCAGAAATTGAAAAGTACCAAGAAGTGGAAGAAGACCAAGACCCATCATGCCCCAGGTAACTTTGAGCAATTATGGATGATTAATTCTGGCTTATTCTTTACTTTTTCCTACTTTTCCAGGCTCAGCAGGGAGCTGCTGGATGAGAAAGAGCCTGAAGTCTTGCAGGACTCACTGGATAGATGTTATTCGACTCCTTCAGGTTATCTTGAACTGCCTGACTTAGGCCAGCCCTACAGCAGTGCTGTTTACTCATTGGAGGAACAGTACCTTGGCTTGGCTCTTGACGTGGACAGTGAGTACCTTACTGTGAAGGTGATAAGCCTCATTTTGTCTGTCCCTGTCTGAATGTATTGCAGGAATTAAAAAGGACGAAGAAGAGGAAGAAGACCAAGACCCACCATGCCCCAGGTAACTGAGCAATTGTGAACAGCTACTTCTGTGGCTTATTCTTTACTTTTTCCTCCTTTTCCAGGCTCAGCAGGGAGCTGCTGGAGGTAGTAGAGCCTGAAGTCTTGCAGGACTCACTGGATAGATGTTATTCAACTCCTTCCAGTTGTCTTGAACAGCCTGACTCCTGCCAGCCCTATGGAAGTTCCTTTTATGCATTGGAGGAAAACCATGTTGGCTTTTCTCTTGACGTGGGAGGTGAGTACCTTTCTATGAAGGTGATAAGGATCAATGTGTCTGTCCATGTCTGAATTTATTGCAGAAATTGAAAAGAAGGGGAAGGGGAAGAAAAGAAGGGGAAGAAGATCAAAGAAGGAAAGAAGAAGGGGAAGAAAAGAAGGGGAAGAAGATCAAAACCCACCATGCCCCAGGTGACTTTCAGCAATTGTGGATGCTTAATTCTGGCTTATTCTTTACTTTTTCCCACTTTTCCAGGCTCAGCAGGGAGCTGCTGGAAGAGAAAGGGCCTGAAGTCTTGCAGGACTCACTGGATAGATGTTATTCAACTCCTTCAGGTTGTCTTGAACTGACTGACTCATGCCAGCCCTACAGAAGTGCCTTTTATGTATTGGAGCAACAGCGTGTTGGCTTCGCTGTTGACATGGATGGTGAGTACCTTTCTATGAAGGTGATAAGGATCAATATGTCTGTCCATGTCTGAACTTATTGCAGAAATTGAAAAGTACCAAGAAGTGGAAGAAGACCAAGACCCATCATGCCCCAGGTAACTATGAGCAATTATGGATGCTTAATTCTGACTTATTCTTTACTTTTTCCTACTTTTCCAGGCTCAGCAGGGAGCTGCTGGATGAGAAAGAGCCTGAAGTCTTGCAGGACTCACTGGATAGATGTTATTCGACTCCTTCAGGTTATCTTGAACTGCCTGACTTAGGCCAGCCCTACAGCAGTGCTGTTTACTCATTGGAGGAACAGTACCTTGGCTTGGCTCTTGACGTGGACAGTGAGTACCTTACTGTGAAGGTGATAAGCCTCATTTTGTCTGTCCCTGTCTGAATGTATTGCAGGAATTAAAAAGGACGAAGAAGAGGAAGAAGACCAAGACCCACCATGCCCCAGGTAACTGAGCAATTGTGAACAGCTACTTCTGTGGCTTATTCTTTACTTTTTCCTCCTTTTCCAGGCTCAGCAGGGAGCTGCTGGAGGTAGTAGAGCCTGAAGTCTTGCAGGACTCACTGGATAGATGTTATTCAACTCCTTCCAGTTGTCTTGAACAGCCTGACTCCTGCCAGCCCTATGGAAGTTCCTTTTATGCATTGGAGGAAAAACATGTTGGCTTTTCTCTTGACGTGGGAGGTGAGTACCTTTCTATGAAGGTGATAAGGATCAATGTGTCTGTCCATGTCTGAATTTATTGCAGAAATTGAAAAGAAGGGGAAGGGGAAGAAAAGAAGGGGAAGAAGATCAAAGAAGGAAAGAAGAAGGGGAAGAAAAGAAGGGGAAGAAGATCAAAACCCACCATGCCCCAGGTGACTTTCAGCAATTGTGGATGCTTAATTCTGGCTTATTCTTTACTTTTTCCCACTTTTCCAGGCTCAGCAGGGAGCTGCTGGAAGAGAAAGGGCCTGAAGTCTTGCAGGACTCACTGGATAGATGTTATTCAACTCCTTCAGGTTGTCTTGAACTGACTGACTCATGCCAGCCCTACAGAAGTGCCTTTTATGTATTGGAGCAACAGCGTGTTGGCTTCGCTGTTGACATGGATGGTGAGTACCTTTCTATGAAGGTGATAAGGATCAATATGTCTGTCCATGTCTGAACTTATTGCAGAAATTGAAAAGTACCAAGAAGTGGAAGAAGACCAAGACCCATCATGCCCCAGGTAACTATGAGCAATTATGGATGCTTAATTCTGGCTTATTCTTTACTTTTTCCTACTTTTCCAGGCTCAGCAGGGAGCTGCTGGATGAGAAAGAGCCTGAAGTCTTGCAGGACTCACTGGATAGATGTTATTCGACTCCTTCAGGTTATCTTGAACTGCCTGACTTAGGCCAGCCCTACAGCAGTGCTGTTTACTCATTGGAGGAACAGTACCTTGGCTTGGCTCTTGACGTGGACAGTGAGTACCTTACTGTGAAGGTGATAAGCCTCATTTTGTCTGTCCCTGTCTGAATGTATTGCAGGAATTAAAAAGGACGAAGAAGAGGAAGAAGACCAAGACCCACCATGCCCCAGGTAACTGAGCAATTGTGAACAGCTACTTCTGTGGCTTATTCTTTACTTTTTCCTCCTTTTCCAGGCTCAGCAGGGAGCTGCTGGAGGTAGTAGAGCCTGAAGTCTTGCAGGACTCACTGGATAGATGTTATTCAACTCCTTCCAGTTGTCTTGAACAGCCTGACTCCTGCCAGCCCTATGGAAGTTCCTTTTATGCATTGGAGGAAAAACATGTTGGCTTTTCTCTTGACGTGGGAGGTGAGTACCTTTCTATGAAGGTGATAAGGATCAATGTGTCTGTCCATGTCTGAATTTATTGCAGAAATTGAAAAGAAGGGGAAGGGGAAGAAAAGAAGGGGAAGAAGATCAAAGAAGGAAAGAAGAAGGGGAAGAAAAGAAGGGGAAGAAGATCAAAACCCACCATGCCCCAGGTGACTTTCAGCAATTGTGGATGCTTAATTCTGGCTTATTCTTTACTTTTTCCCACTTTTCCAGGCTCAGCAGGGAGCTGCTGGATGAGAAAGGGCCTGAAGTCTTGCAGGACTCACTGGATAGATGTTATTCAACTCCTTCAGGTTGTCTTGAACTGACTGACTCATGCCAGCCCTACAGAAGTGCCTTTTATGTATTGGAGCAACAGCATGTTGGCTTGGCTGTTGACATGGATGGTGAGTACCTTTCTATGAAGGTGATAAGGATCAATATGTCTGTCCATGTCTGAACTTATTGCAGAAATTGAAAAGTACCAAGAAGTGGAAGAAGACCAAGACCCATCATGCCCCAGGTAACTTTGAGCAATTATGGATGCTTAATTCTGACTTATTCTTTACTTTTTCCTACTTTTCCAGGCTCAGCAGGGAGCTGCTGGATGAGAAAGAGCCTGAAGTCTTGCAGGACTCACTGGATAGATGTTATTCGACTCCTTCAGGTTATCTTGAACTGCCTGACTTAGGCCAGCCCTACAGCAGTGCTGTTTACTCATTGGAGGAACAGTACCTTGGCTTGGCTCTTGACGTGGACAGTGAGTACCTTACTGTGAAGGTGATAAGCCTCATTTTGTCTGTCCCTGTCTGAATGTATTGCAGGAATTAAAAAGGACCAAGAAGAGGAAGAAGACCAAGGCCCACCATGCCCCAGGTAACTGAGCAATTGTGAACAGCTACTTCTGTGGCTTATTCTTTACTTTTTCCTCCTTTTCCAGGCTCAGCAGGGAGCTGCTGGAGGTAGTAGAGCCTGAAGTCTTGCAGGACTCACTGGATAGATGTTATTCAACTCCTTCCAGTTGTCTTGAACAGCCTGACTCCTGCCAGCCCTATGGAAGTTCCTTTTATGCATTGGAGGAAAAACATGTTGGCTTTTCTCTTGACGTGGGAGGTGAGTACCTTTCTATGAAGGTGATAAGGATCAATGTGTCTGTCCATGTCTGAATTTATTGCAGAAATTGAAAAGAAGGGGAAGGGGAAGAAAAGAAGGGGAAGAAGATCAAAGAAGGAAAGAAGAAGGGGAAGAAAAGAAGGGGAAGAAGATCAAAACCCACCATGCCCCAGGTGACTTTCAGCAATTGTGGATGCTTAATTCTGGCTTATTCTTTACTTTTTCCCACTTTTCCAGGCTCAGCAGGGAGCTGCTGGATGAGAAAGGGCCTGAAGTCTTGCAGGACTCACTGGATAGATGTTATTCAACTCCTTCAGGTTGTCTTGAACTGACTGACTCATGCCAGCCCTACAGAAGTGCCTTTTATGTATTGGAGCAACAGCATGTTGGCTTGGCTGTTGACATGGATGGTGAGTACCTTTCTATGAAGGTGATAAGGATCAATATGTCTGTCCATGTCTGAACTTATTGCAGAAATTGAAAAGTACCAAGAAGTGGAAGAAGACCAAGACCCATCATGCCCCAGGTAACTTTGAGCAATTATGGATGCTTAATTCTGACTTATTCTTTACTTTTTCCTACTTTTCCAGGCTCAGCAGGGAGCTGCTGGATGAGAAAGAGCCTGAAGTCTTGCAGGACTCACTGGATAGATGTTATTCGACTCCTTCAGGTTATCTTGAACTGCCTGACTTAGGCCAGCCCTACAGCAGTGCTGTTTACTCATTGGAGGAACAGTACCTTGGCTTGGCTCTTGACGTGGACAGTGAGTACCTTACTGTGAAGGTGATAAGCCTCATTTTGTCTGTCCCTGTCTGAATGTATTGCAGGAATTAAAAAGGACCAAGAAGAGGAAGAAGACCAAGGCCCACCATGCCCCAGGTAACTGAGCAATTGTGAACAGCTACTTCTGTGGCTTATTCTTTACTTTTTCCTCCTTTTCCAGGCTCAGCAGGGAGCTGCTGGAGGTAGTAGAGCCTGAAGTCTTGCAGGACTCACTGGATAGATGTTATTCAACTCCTTCCAGTTGTCTTGAACAGCCTGACTCCTGCCAGCCCTATGGAAGTTCCTTTTATGCATTGGAGGAAAAACATGTTGGCTTTTCTCTTGACGTGGGAGGTGAGTACCTTTCTATGAAGGTGATAAGGATCAATGTGTCTGTCCATGTCTGAATTTATTGCAGAAATTGAAAAGAAGGGGAAGGGGAAGAAAAGAAGGGGAAGAAGATCAAAGAAGGAAAGAAGAAGGGGAAGAAAAGAAGGGGAAGAAGATCAAAACCCACCATGCCCCAGGTGACTTTCAGCAATTGTGGATGCTTAATTCTGGCTTATTCTTTACTTTTTCCCACTTTTCCAGGCTCAGCAGGGAGCTGCTGGATGAGAAAGGGCCTGAAGTCTTGCAGGACTCACTGGATAGATGTTATTCAACTCCTTCAGGTTGTCTTGAACTGACTGACTCATGCCAGCCCTACAGAAGTGCCTTTTATGTATTGGAGCAACAGCATGTTGGCTTGGCTGTTGACATGGATGGTGAGTACCTTTCTATGAAGGTGATAAGGATCAATATGTCTGTCCATGTCTGAACTTATTGCAGAAATTGAAAAGTACCAAGAAGTGGAAGAAGACCAAGACCCATCATGCCCCAGGTAACTTTGAGCAATTATGGATGCTTAATTCTGACTTATTCTTTACTTTTTCCTACTTTTCCAGGCTCAGCAGGGAGCTGCTGGATGAGAAAGAGCCTGAAGTCTTGCAGGACTCACTGGATAGATGTTATTCGACTCCTTCAGGTTATCTTGAACTGCCTGACTTAGGCCAGCCCTACAGCAGTGCTGTTTACTCATTGGAGGAACAGTACCTTGGCTTGGCTCTTGACGTGGACAGTGAGTACCTTACTGTGAAGGTGATAAGCCTCATTTTGTCTGTCCCTGTCTGAATGTATTGCAGGAATTAAAAAGGACCAAGAAGAGGAAGAAGACCAAGGCCCACCATGCCCCAGGTAACTGAGCAATTGTGAACAGCTACTTCTGTGGCTTATTCTTTACTTTTTCCTCCTTTTCCAGGCTCAGCAGGGAGCTGCTGGAGGTAGTAGAGCCTGAAGTCTTGCAGGACTCACTGGATAGATGTTATTCAACTCCTTCCAGTTGTCTTGAACAGCCTGACTCCTGCCAGCCCTATGGAAGTTCCTTTTATGCATTGGAGGAAAAACATGTTGGCTTTTCTCTTGACGTGGGAGGTGAGTACCTTTCTATGAAGGTGATAAGGATCAATGTGTCTGTCCATGTCTGAATTTATTGCAGAAATTGAAAAGAAGGGGAAGGGGAAGAAAAGAAGGGGAAGAAGATCAAAGAAGGAAAGAAGAAGGGGAAGAAAAGAAGGGGAAGAAGATCAAAACCCACCATGCCCCAGGTGACTTTCAGCAATTGTGGATGCTTAATTCTGGCTTATTCTTTACTTTTTCCCACTTTTCCAGGCTCAGCAGGGAGCTGCTGGATGAGAAAGGGCCTGAAGTCTTGCAGGACTCACTGGATAGATGTTATTCAACTCCTTCAGGTTGTCTTGAACTGACTGACTCATGCCAGCCCTACAGAAGTGCCTTTTATGTATTGGAGCAACAGCATGTTGGCTTGGCTGTTGACATGGATGGTGAGTACCTTTCTATGAAGGTGATAAGGATCAATATGTCTGTCCATGTCTGAACTTATTGCAGAAATTGAAAAGTACCAAGAAGTGGAAGAAGACCAAGACCCATCATGCCCCAGGTAACTTTGAGCAATTATGGATGCTTAATTCTGACTTATTCTTTACTTTTTCCTACTTTTCCAGGCTCAGCAGGGAGCTGCTGGATGAGAAAGAGCCTGAAGTCTTGCAGGACTCACTGGATAGATGTTATTCGACTCCTTCAGGTTATCTTGAACTGCCTGACTTAGGCCAGCCCTACAGCAGTGCTGTTTACTCATTGGAGGAACAGTACCTTGGCTTGGCTCTTGACGTGGACAGTGAGTACCTTACTGTGAAGGTGATAAGCCTCATTTTGTCTGTCCCTGTCTGAATGTATTGCAGGAATTAAAAAGGACCAAGAAGAGGAAGAAGACCAAGACCCACCATGCCCCAGGTAACTGAGCAATTGTGAACAGCTACTTCTGTGGCTTATTCTTTACTTTTTCCTCCTTTTCCAGGCTCAGCAGGGAGCTGCTGGAGGTAGTAGAGCCTGAAGTCTTGCAGGACTCACTGGATAGATGTTATTCAACTCCTTCCAGTTGTCTTGAACAGCCTGACTCCTGCCAGCCCTATGGAAGTTCCTTTTATGCATTGGAGGAAAAACATGTTGGCTTTTCTCTTGACGTGGGAGGTGAGTACCTTTCTATGAAGGTGATAAGGATCAATGTGTCTGTCCATGTCTGAATTTATTGCAGAAATTGAAAAGAAGGGGAAGGGGAAGAAAAGAAGGGGAAGAAGATCAAAGAAGGAAAGAAGAAGGGGAAGAAAAGAAGGGGAAGAAGATCAAAACCCACCATGCCCCAGGTGACTTTCAGCAATTGTGGATGCTTAATTCTGGCTTATTCTTTACTTTTTCCCACTTTTCCAGGCTCAGCAGGGAGCTGCTGGATGAGAAAGGGCCTGAAGTCTTGCAGGACTCACTGGATAGATGTTATTCAACTCCTTCAGGTTGTCTTGAACTGACTGACTCATGCCAGCCCTACAGAAGTGCCTTTTATGTATTGGAGCAACAGCATGTTGGCTTGGCTGTTGACATGGATGGTGAGTACCTTTCTATGAAGGTGATAAGGATCAATATGTCTGTCCATGTCTGAACTTATTGCAGAAATTGAAAAGTACCAAGAAGTGGAAGAAGACCAAGACCCATCATGCCCCAGGTAACTTTGAGCAATTATGGATGCTTAATTCTGACTTATTCTTTACTTTTTCCTACTTTTCCAGGCTCAGCAGGGAGCTGCTGGATGAGAAAGAGCCTGAAGTCTTGCAGGACTCACTGGATAGATGTTATTCGACTCCTTCAGGTTATCTTGAACTGCCTGACTTAGGCCAGCCCTACAGCAGTGCTGTTTACTCATTGGAGGAACAGTACCTTGGCTTGGCTCTTGACGTGGACAGTGAGTACCTTACTGTGAAGGTGATAAGCCTCATTTTGTCTGTCCCTGTCTGAATGTATTGCAGGAATTAAAAAGGACCAAGAAGAGGAAGAAGACCAAGGCCCACCATGCCCCAGGTAACTGAGCAATTGTGAACAGCTACTTCTGTGGCTTATTCTTTACTTTTTCCTCCTTTTCCAGGCTCAGCAGGGAGCTGCTGGAGGTAGTAGAGCCTGAAGTCTTGCAGGACTCACTGGATAGATGTTATTCAACTCCTTCCAGTTGTCTTGAACAGCCTGACTCCTGCCAGCCCTATGGAAGTTCCTTTTATGCATTGGAGGAAAAACATGTTGGCTTTTCTCTTGACGTGGGAGGTGAGTACCTTTCTATGAAGGTGATAAGGATCAATGTGTCTGTCCATGTCTGAATTTATTGCAGAAATTGAAAAGAAGGGGAAGGGGAAGAAAAGAAGGGGAAGAAGATCAAAGAAGGAAAGAAGAAGGGGAAGAAAAGAAGGGGAAGAAGATCAAAACCCACCATGCCCCAGGTGACTTTCAGCAATTGTGGATGCTTAATTCTGGCTTATTCTTTACTTTTTCCCACTTTTCCAGGCTCAGCAGGGAGCTGCTGGATGAGAAAGGGCCTGAAGTCTTGCAGGACTCACTGGATAGATGTTATTCAACTCCTTCAGGTTGTCTTGAACTGACTGACTCATGCCAGCCCTACAGAAGTGCCTTTTATGTATTGGAGCAACAGCATGTTGGCTTGGCTGTTGACATGGATGGTGAGTACCTTTCTATGAAGGTGATAAGGATCAATATGTCTGTCCATGTCTGAACTTATTGCAGAAATTGAAAAGTACCAAGAAGTGGAAGAAGACCAAGACCCATCATGCCCCAGGTAACTTTGAGCAATTATGGATGCTTAATTCTGACTTATTCTTTACTTTTTCCTACTTTTCCAGGCTCAGCAGGGAGCTGCTGGATGAGAAAGAGCCTGAAGTCTTGCAGGACTCACTGGATAGATGTTATTCGACTCCTTCAGGTTATCTTGAACTGCCTGACTTAGGCCAGCCCTACAGCAGTGCTGTTTACTCATTGGAGGAACAGTACCTTGGCTTGGCTCTTGACGTGGACAGTGAGTACCTTACTGTGAAGGTGATAAGCCTCATTTTGTCTGTCCCTGTCTGAATGTATTGCAGGAATTAAAAAGGACCAAGAAGAGGAAGAAGACCAAGGCCCACCATGCCCCAGGTAACTGAGCAATTGTGAACAGCTACTTCTGTGGCTTATTCTTTACTTTTTCCTCCTTTTCCAGGCTCAGCAGGGAGCTGCTGGAGGTAGTAGAGCCTGAAGTCTTGCAGGACTCACTGGATAGATGTTATTCAACTCCTTCCAGTTGTCTTGAACAGCCTGACTCCTGCCAGCCCTATGGAAGTTCCTTTTATGCATTGGAGGAAAAACATGTTGGCTTTTCTCTTGACGTGGGAGGTGAGTACCTTTCTATGAAGGTGATAAGGATCAATGTGTCTGTCCATGTCTGAATTTATTGCAGAAATTGAAAAGAAGGGGAAGGGGAAGAAAAGAAGGGGAAGAAGATCAAAGAAGGAAAGAAGAAGGGGAAGAAAAGAAGGGGAAGAAGATCAAAACCCACCATGCCCCAGGTGACTTTCAGCAATTGTGGATGCTTAATTCTGGCTTATTCTTTACTTTTTCCCACTTTTCCAGGCTCAGCAGGGAGCTGCTGGATGAGAAAGGGCCTGAAGTCTTGCAGGACTCACTGGATAGATGTTATTCAACTCCTTCAGGTTGTCTTGAACTGACTGACTCATGCCAGCCCTACAGAAGTGCCTTTTATGTATTGGAGCAACAGCATGTTGGCTTGGCTGTTGACATGGATGGTGAGTACCTTTCTATGAAGGTGATAAGGATCAATATGTCTGTCCATGTCTGAACTTATTGCAGAAATTGAAAAGTACCAAGAAGTGGAAGAAGACCAAGACCCATCATGCCCCAGGTAACTTTGAGCAATTATGGATGCTTAATTCTGACTTATTCTTTACTTTTTCCTACTTTTCCAGGCTCAGCAGGGAGCTGCTGGATGAGAAAGAGCCTGAAGTCTTGCAGGACTCACTGGATAGATGTTATTCGACTCCTTCAGGTTATCTTGAACTGCCTGACTTAGGCCAGCCCTACAGCAGTGCTGTTTACTCATTGGAGGAACAGTACCTTGGCTTGGCTCTTGACGTGGACAGTGAGTACCTTACTGTGAAGGTGATAAGCCTCATTTTGTCTGTCCCTGTCTGAATGTATTGCAGGAATTAAAAAGGACGAAGAAGAGGAAGAAGACCAAGACCCACCATGCCCCAGGTAACTGAGCAATTGTGAACAGCTACTTCTGTGGCTTATTCTTTACTTTTTCCTCCTTTTCCAGGCTCAGCAGGGAGCTGCTGGAGGTAGTAGAGCCTGAAGTCTTGCAGGACTCACTGGATAGATGTTATTCAACTCCTTCCAGTTGTCTTGAACAGCCTGACTCCTGCCAGCCCTATGGAAGTTCCTTTTATGCATTGGAGGAAAAACATGTTGGCTTTTCTCTTGACGTGGGAGGTGAGTACCTTTCTATGAAGGTGATAAGGATCAATGTGTCTGTCCATGTCTGAATTTATTGCAGAAATTGAAAAGAAGGGGAAGGGGAAGAAAAGAAGGGGAAGAAGATCAAAGAAGGAAAGAAGAAGGGGAAGAAAAGAAGGGGAAGAAGATCAAAACCCACCATGCCCCAGGTGACTTTCAGCAATTGTGGATGCTTAATTCTGGCTTATTCTTTACTTTTTCCCACTTTTCCAGGCTCAGCAGGGAGCTGCTGGATGAGAAAGGGCCTGAAGTCTTGCAGGACTCACTGGATAGATGTTATTCAACTCCTTCAGGTTATCTTGAACTGACTGACTCATGCCAGCCCTACAGAAGTGCCTTTTATGTATTGGAGCAACAGCATGTTGGCTTGGCTGTTGACATGGATGGTGAGTACCTTTCTATGAAGGTGATAAGGATCAATATGTCTGTCCATGTCTGAACTTATTGCAGAAATTGAAAAGTACCAAGAAGTGGAAGAAGACCAAGACCCATCATGCCCCAGGTAACTTTGAGCAATTATGGATGCTTAATTCTGACTTATTCTTTACTTTTTCCTACTTTTCCAGGCTCAGCAGGGAGCTGCTGGATGAGAAAGAGCCTGAAGTCTTGCAGGACTCACTGGATAGATGTTATTCGACTCCTTCAGGTTATCTTGAACTGCCTGACTTAGGCCAGCCCTACAGCAGTGCTGTTTACTCATTGGAGGAACAGTACCTTGGCTTGGCTCTTGACGTGGACAGTGAGTACCTTACTGTGAAGGTGATAAGCCTCATTTTGTCTGTCCCTGTCTGAATGTATTGCAGGAATTAAAAAGGACCAAGAAGAGGAAGAAGACCAAGGCCCACCATGCCCCAGGTAACTGAGCAATTGTGAACAGCTACTTCTGTGGCTTATTCTTTACTTTTTCCTCCTTTTCCAGGCTCAGCAGGGAGCTGCTGGAGGTAGTAGAGCCTGAAGTCTTGCAGGACTCACTGGATAGATGTTATTCAACTCCTTCCAGTTGTCTTGAACAGCCTGACTCCTGCCAGCCCTATGGAAGTTCCTTTTATGCATTGGAGGAAAAACATGTTGGCTTTTCTCTTGACGTGGGAGGTGAGTACCTTTCTATGAAGGTGATAAGGATCAATGTGTCTGTCCATGTCTGAATTTATTGCAGAAATTGAAAAGAAGGGGAAGGGGAAGAAAAGAAGGGGAAGAAGATCAAAGAAGGAAAGAAGAAGGGGAAGAAAAGAAGGGGAAGAAGATCAAAACCCACCATGCCCCAGGTGACTTTCAGCAATTGTGGATGCTTAATTCTGGCTTATTCTTTACTTTTTCCCACTTTTCCAGGCTCAGCAGGGAGCTGCTGGATGAGAAAGGGCCTGAAGTCTTGCAGGACTCACTGGATAGATGTTATTCAACTCCTTCAGGTTGTCTTGAACTGTGTGACTCATGCCAGCCCTACAGAAGTGCCTTTTATGTATTGGAGCAACAGCGTGTTGGCTTGGCTGTTGACATGGATGGTGAGTACCTTTCTATGAAGGTGATAAGGATCAATATGTCTGTCCATGTCTGAACTTATTGCAGAAATTGAAAAGTACCAAGAAGTGGAAGAAGACCAAGACCCATCATGCCCCAGGTAACTTTGAGCAATTATGGATGCTTAATTCTGGCTTATTCTTTACTTTTTCCTACTTTTCCAGGCTCAGCAGGGAGCTGCTGGATGAGAAAGAGCCTGAAGTCTTGCAGGACTCACTGGATAGATGTTATTCGACTCCTTCAGGTTATCTTGAACTGCCTGACTTAGGCCAGCCCTACAGCAGTGCTGTTTACTCATTGGAGGAACAGTACCTTGGCTTGGCTCTTGACGTGGACAGTGAGTACCTTACTGTGAAGGTGATAAGCCTCAATGTGTCTGTCCATGTCTGAATTTATTGCAGAAATTGAAAAGAAGGGGAAGGGGAAAAAAAGAAGGGGAAGAAGATCAAAGAAGGAAAGAAGAAGGGGAAGAAAAGAAGGGGAAGAAGATCAAAACCCACCATGCCCCAGGTGACTTTCAGCAATTGTGGATCCTTAGTTCTGGCTGCTTCTTTAGTTTTGTCTCCTTTTCCAGGCTCAACGGCGTGCTGATGGAAGTGGAAGAGCGTGAAGTCTTACAGGACTCACTGGATAGATGTTATTCGACTCCGTCAATGTACTTTGAACTACCTGACTCATTCCAGCACTACAGAAGTGTGTTTTACTCATTTGAGGAACAGCACATCAGCTTCGCCCTTTACGTGGACAATAGGTTTTTTACTTTGACGGTGACAAGTCTCCACCTGGTGTTCCAGATGGGAGTCATATTCCCACAATAAGCAGCCCTTAGTAATCCGAGAGATGTCATTCCTGCAGGCAGGACCTATAGGCAAGTGAAGATTTGAATGAAAGTACAGTTCCATTTGGAAGCCCAGACATAGGATGGGTCAGTGGGCATGGCTCTATTCCTATTCTCAAACCATGCCAGTGGCAACCTGTGCGCAGTCTGAAGACAATGGACCCACGTTAGGTGTGACACGTTCACATAACTGTGCAGCACATGCCGGGAGTGATCAGTCAGACATTTTAATTTGAACCACGTATCTCTGGGTAGCTACAAAATTCCTCAGGGATTTCATTTTGCAGGCATGTCTCTGAGCTTCTATACCTGCTCAAGGTCATTGTCATCTTTGTGTTTAGCTCATCCAAAGGTGTTACCCTGGTTTCAATGAACCTAACCTCATTCTTTGTGTCTTCAGTGTTGGCTTGTTTTAGCTGATCCATCTGTAACACAGGAGGGATCCTTGGCTGAGGATTGTATTTCAGAACCACCAACTGCTCTTGACAATTGTTAACCCGCTAGACTCCTTTGGTTAGAGAAGCCACAGTCCTTCAGCCTCCAATTGGTGTCAGTACTTAGGAAGACCACAGCTAGATGGACAAACAGCATTGGGAGGCCTTAGCCCTGCTCCTCTCAATTCCATCCTGTAGAGAACAGGAGTCAGGAGCCGCTGGCAGGAGACAGCATGTCACCCAGGACTCTGCCGGTGCAGAATATGAACAATGCCATGTTCTTGCAGAAAACGCTTAGCCTGAGTTTCATAGGAGGTAATCACCAGACAACTGCAGAATGTAGAACACTGAGCAGGACAACTGACCTGTCTCCTTCACATAGTCCATATCACCACAAATCACACAACAAAAAGGAGAAGAAATATTTTGGGTTCAAAAAAAGTAAAAAGATAATGTAGCTGCATTTCTTTAGTTATTTTGAACCCCAAATATTTCCTCATCTTTTTGTTGTTGTCATGGATGGTGGTGACATGGACTTGTTTATAGAAGACAGGTCAGCTGTCTGGCTCAATGATCTACATTCTGAAGTTGTCTGAAAATGTCTTCATGATTAAATTCAGCCTAAACGTTTTGCCAGGAACACTGCAGAGACAATGCTGTGAGTTTCCAACCTCAGCCCATCTGCGGGCAGAGAAGGTCTAGTTTGTCCATCACCATTATGATATCAGGACTGGTTACTTGGTTAAGGAGGGGTCTAGGAGATCTGTCCCTTTTAGAGACACCTTACTTACAATGAAGTACTTGGGAAAGTGGTTTTCAAGAGTATAAATATCCTGTATTCTAATGATCATCCTCTAAACATTTTATCATTTATTAATCCTCCCTGCCTGTGTCTATTATTATATTCATATCTCTACACTGCAAATTTGGGGTCTCAATTTTTACTGTGCCTTTGTTTTTACTAGTGTCTGCTGTTGCAAAAAGAAGACATTCTCTGCCTGAGTTTTAATTTTTGTCCAAAGTTAATTTTAATCTATACAATTAAAACCTTTTGCCTATCACTCTGGACTTTTGGATTGTTTTTTACATTCAGTGTTATAATATTTGATTATGGTGATTGGTTTTGGTGGGTACTGATGCGAATTAATAAAAACATTTCATTTCCATGTTTATTTTCTAATCTCT